GCCGCCATACAGTGGCGCACCCCGAAACCCCGGAACCGACAGCTCGGCTGGCCTTGCGCACCCACACTCTCCAAGGCAGGGCTCGGTCCGGGGGCTGGTTTTGCCAAGGCGAGGGGCGAGGGGCAGCCCAGGCGGCCGGATGGATACCAAGAGGGCGCGTCAGCTCCGGCGGGACGGGGCTTCCAGGGCCCGGGAGGGGTCCAGGACTCCCCGCCGGCGCCTGGCTGTCGGCGGAGGGCCGCGGGGCAGGAGGGAGTGGAGACTGCGGCCCCAGTTCGGGCAGCGCGGAGCCCACCCAACGCCCTCCTCGGCCCTCGGCTCTTCCTGGGGCCATCCCGCCCCTGCACCTCGGCCTGGCACCTTTCCGGTTAGCCTCGGAGGCCGTGGCCGAGCAGGGTGCGTTCGCCTGGCTGGGGGGCCTCAGAACGTTATTTCCGGGTGACAACCTGCAGGGCCTTCCGCCCCTCGCGACCTCTCGGGAGTCCCTTCCCCGGCGCCCCCCCGGGGCTGCAGGGGCTGCAGGTTCGGTCTCGGGGCCTCCTTACCGCAGTCCGCCCGGCTTTAGGCTAGTGGGCTTTAACTACGTCGATAATATGACTCCGGCGATCTTGTGCGGCGATGGGATGCGGCCGTGGGCGGTGGAGTCCAGGCGGAGTCCGCTCTCCACACGCGAGGGCGCCTCCTCCTCACCGCTCGCCGGCTTCAAAGCTCGCGCCTCAGGCGACGGCAGCCAACGGGTTGCCGGCTGGAGGCCCCGCCGACGCCCCGCCCCTTGCGTGCCCACCCGCGCCCCGCAGCCCCGCCCCCAGCGCCGACCCTAAGTTTCGGCGCTCAGTGGTCCGGCGCTCCCCAAGGCTCGGTGTCCAGCGTCAACCCCGAGGTCTCTATGCCCCGCCTCCCGACGCCAGGGGGCAGGGCCAGCGCGCTGCGCGTCGGGGCGGGGCTTTGGCTGCGTCGGCCGCGTAGCCCGCGCGCGGAGCGTACCCTGCTGCGGCCGTTGGCCGTTAGCGCGGCTTCGGCGGTTGTCTTGGAGAAGCAAGATGGCGGCGACGGCGGCCGCAGTGGTGGCCGAGGAGGACACGGAGCTGCGGGACCTGCTGGTGCAGACGCTGGAGAACAGCGGGGTCCTGAACCGCATCAAGGTGAGGCCGGAGGCTGGGGCCGGGCCTGGCGGTATAATTTCCTGTTTCTTAACTTTTTTTTAAGGCTGAACTCCGAGCAGCTGTGTTTTTAGCACTAGAGGAGCAAGAAAAAGTAGAGGTATGAAGTTTCCAGATTTTAACATGGCTGTAACATGACACTTAAATTTTTTTTTTTTTAACAGAACAAAACTCCTTTAGTTAATGAGAGCCTGAAAAAGTTTTTAAATACCAAAGACGGTAAGATGTTCAGTTTGTTCTTGTTTATCTATTTGCTTACTTACCTTTTTCTTGATCTTTATAGGTCGTTTAGTGGCTAGTCTTGTTGCAGAATTTCTTCAGTTTTTTAACCTTGACTTTACTTTGGCTGTTTTTCAACCTGAAACTAGCACAGTAAGAATAATGATTTTTACATCTATCTTTTGTTTGTGCACTTGTATTTTAACTTCTTTTCTAGCTGCAAGGTCTCGAAGGTCGAGAGAATTTAGCCCGAGATTTAGGTATAATTGAAGCAGAAGGTACTGTGGGTGGACCCTTATTATTAGAAGTGATCAGGCGCTGTCAACAGAAAGAAAAAGGGCCAACCACTGGGGAAGTAAGTAGAATTCTGTGTTATCTTTTTCTATTATGTATTTTAATTTTAAACTAAAATATTTTAGGGTGCACTTGATCTATCTGATGTACATTCTCCACCAAAGTCACCAGAGGGAAAAACAAGTGCACAGACAACACCAAGTAAGGTGAGTTAGCTGTGGAACACGGAAGTCATGTCGTGGTAAAATCTCATTTTATTCTCATGCTCAGATACCAAGGTATAAAGGACAAGGTAAGAAGAAGACAAGCGGGCAGAAGGCTGGTGACAAGGTAACATGCATGAGGGCAGAGGAGAAAAGCAGAGGAGGCCTTTTCTCTTTCCCTCTCTTTCTAGAAGGCCAATGATGAGGCCAATCAGAGTGATACAAGTGTCTCCTTGTCAGAACCCAAGAGCAAAAGCAGCCTTCACTTACTGTCCCATGAAACAAAAATTGGATCTTTTCTAAGCAACAGAACTTTAGATGGCAAAGACAAAGCTGGCCTTTGTCCAGATGAAGATGATATGGAAGGAGATTCTTTCTTTGATGATCCCATTCCTAAGCCAGAGAAAACTTACGGTTTGTGAGTAAATGGTTTTTGAGCTATGAGACTAGAGCACCGATTAACTGTCCTTGTTTCTTGTTAGGAGGAAGGAACCTAGGAAGCAAGCAGGAAGTCTGGCCTCGCTCTCGGATGCACCCCCCTTAAAAAGTGGACTCAGCTCCCTGGCGGGAGCCCCTTCTTTAAAAGACTCTGAGAGTAAGTGCCCAAAGATGTGGACTTCAATACTCACTCTAATGTTAATATTTTCTCCTGTTCACAGGTAAAAGGGGAAATACAGTTTTGAAAGATCTGAAATTGATCAGTGATAAAATTGGATCACTTGGATTAGGTAATTAGATTTCTAGTTTTTGTGCTGATCGTAGATATAACATATCTTTTCTTAAACTTATCAGGAACTGGAGAAGATGATGACTATGTTGATGATTTTAATAGGTAAGAAAAACTATTGGGCAAATATATAAATAGTTCTTATTTTTTTTTCCCCTTCTGAAATTAGTACCAGCCATCGCTCAGAGAAAAGTGAGATAAGTATTGGTGAAGAGATAGAAGAAGACCTTTCTGTGGAAATAGATGACATCAATACCAGTGATAAGGTATGGTGTTCTGCATTTCCCATAGAGTGCTTCTTAATTATTTTCTTTCTTTTGAACAACAAAGCTTGATGACCTCACACAAGATCTGACTGTATCCCAGCTCAGTGATGTTGCGGATTATCTGGAAGATGTTGCATAGACACGAAGAAGGAAGTATTCTAATTAACAAGGACAGAGGACTGACCGGTTCCATTTTTTTTTTTTCCAGACAATCACTCAGCTGGAATGTCTGCTCTCTATTGGTGCCTTGCATTTCAAAAACACTGCAGATATTTTTTAAAAGTAATTTTCATTTTACTAAACAAAATACTTCCTATTTGAGCCCATGTGTGGAAGATTTAATATTCTTAATTTAACTGTACATTTCTTTATGGAAATTGATTATCTACACTCAGTTTCATTACAGGGAAGGAACCCATGAAAACATCAGTGTTAAGAGCATGATGAAAGGTGTCAATAAAGCCGTAGGATCGCGCAACCCTTTGTGTGTGTGGCTGCTGGTACGTGTGATCTTTGAAAACCTTGGCTTTAGCCCTCTGGAATCAGAGCTTACCCACCATAGTATATTTTGATATTAGGTGGTTCTACACATAGTTGGCAAAATGACTTGGTAAATTTGTAATGCTGAAGTATATTAGTATAAGTTAAATTTGATGTGTCAACTTTATTTTGTATTTCCTTCCATTTGGAAGGTTTGTTAGACCATTAAGGTTATATTAAAGTACTCTTGTGTGTGCTATTTAGTTTTGCTTGTTTTAAAGAAATCTAGAAGTGGTTATGAGTTTTAATTCATAGAATTGTCAATAACATAACATTTGCAATCGTCATTCCTCCTGTTATCCATGTAAGCAGCTTTAGTCGTAGGTTCTCTTCATTATAATTTATTATCTGTAAAGATTCCTTGAAACTTAAATGCATCTGAAACCATTAAGCAGTGCTTTTATTTCAGATCTGTAAGTTAATTGTATTAAAATCCAAATTGGAATGAAATAGTAGTAATGGCCTAAGACCATGTTCAGTTTGACAAGCTTTATATACTGTACATAATTTCATTGTAACCCTTAAAAATAGAGCCAATAATAGAATTTCCACAGTCTCATTTATACGGTTAAAGCATTATTGCTATTATGTAGGTCACGGATGTTTATAATACTAAAGTATTTTAAAATGTGCAAGTAGAAAAAACAGTAGAAAGTGATGCATGCATATTTATATATAAGTAAAGCAGGATTGTGCTGTTTTTGCACTTTATAATTTCAATTAAGTTGCGGCTTTTTACTACAAGTTAACTTTATTAGTAAAAGGAGCAAATTAGACCTAATTCATTGATCTCGGTTAAGTGAGCAGACTGCATGACTTGTGTAATGCCAGTTTCTCATTTCATATTAGCCTAAATATTACAGAAATTACTCCTTGGGCTCTAAAATGTAGAGGAAATGAAAATGTAAGGATTAAGGCTGTGTAACAGAATCTGGCTTTTTAAAATTTAAGTGAAACTAAGCTGTAAACATCAAGAGGAAGTAGGACATAAACTGGGCCGGTACAGCCTGGGAGCCCTGTGTATTTCTGCCCTCCGTCTGTGAGCTGCTATCTCAGTCTCCTTCAGCTCTTCATGTCTTAGTAAACAGCACCACGTGCAGATGTAATCTTGTTGCAGTCCCCCAGTGTGGTTGTTATAAAATGCATTTCTTTGTAAGTCATCTCTGTAAACAGTCACTTTCTAAAAGCACTATAGTTCTGGTCCCCTGGAATCTGGATCACATGTATGATTTATTTTTAATATTTGATAGGAACTAGGTTTCAGTGAAATGATTTGAAAGCATAGCAGGATGTGGCTTTTTAAATTTATGAAACTTTCGAACAGTAGCAACTGAAATTTGTCACTTTTCTGTTACGCAGAGAATCAGACCTTTTGATAATATTTGGGAGGGTAAAAGAAATATGCCAAATATGAAACTTTTTTGTCAGCACTACATACATCTTTTTTTTGCGGGGGGCGGGGGGGACAGAGTCTCACTGTGTCACTCAGACTGGAGTACAGTGATGCGATCTCGGCTCACTGCAACCTCCGCCTCCTGGGTTCAAGCGATTCTCCTGCTTCAGCCTCCTGAGTAGCTGGGATTACAGGTGCACACCACCACGCCCGGCTAATTTTTGTATTTTTAGTAGAGATGGGGTTTCACCATGTTGGTCAGGCTGGTCTTGAACTCCTGACCTCGTTCCTGCCTTAGCCTCCTAAAGTGCCGGGATTACAGGCGTGAACCACCGCACCTGGCCAGTACTACATCCATTTTATTGAATGATTTTGAATGACTTAAAGTTCAACTATGAAAAAGCTTTCTTTTCACATGTACTTTTTGATTAGGTATTATCAACTTATGAAACTTGAAGATGTGAAGTGACAGGTTTTGCATGTGATGAGTGTTTTCTGTTAAAAAATAAATATTGAAATATTAACCCATTAAATACATTTTTATGGTAACCTATGTTTTACAGTGGAGTTTTAAAAATGCTAGGTCTTTCTTTCATTTTATTGATAACTACAAATGAATAAAAAGCATTTATTCTCTTTGTTGATATTCGGTTGTGCTTTTATACTTTATGTTGGATAACAACCTGTGGGCAGTTGTGTAGATGCCATTAGTCCCTGCCTCATGCTTGCCCACAGCTCTTCCTCCCCTCCTTACTTCCCTCTCCTGCCCATGCACCAGAGCTGTGCCAGCCCACTGCTGCACAGCCTCTGCACCTGAGCTTGCCAAAGCCCTTCCTGTCTCAAGGTGTGATATTTGCCCCTCCTTGTCTGGAATGTCCTTCCCCTAGAACTGCATGAAGCTGGTTTATTTCAGTCTCATGTTCAAAGACGCTTCCAGACCTAAGGGAGATGTCCATTCTCCTCCCTGTCCCTGCCCCACCACTTGCATTTACCCCTTTTATTTTATTCATCTCAGCATACTCTGAAATGGTCTTGCTTATTTTGTGTGTGTGTGTGTGTGTGTGTGTTTAACTATGAGCTCGTGAGAACAGGGATTTTCTTTTAAACTGCTGTGTACCTGGCACAACATTTGTCCCCTAGTATGAGCTTGGCATCTTTGGGGCTGTAAACAGGCTTGAGCACTGACATGGGGCCTGGAGAATGTGGTTTCTGGCTAGGCAGCTGGAACAATCTACAAAATCTGAGGGGAAAGCTGTCCTTACCCTAAACCTGGGGAGGTCCCTAGGTTCAAGTCTGCAGGAAGGGGATCTGGTTCAGGAGAAGGCCGTCCTGTGAATTTGCCCCACCCACCAAGCTCAGCTGGAGCAGGGCCTCTGAAGGAGGTGCCCTCTGTGTGGCTCTGCTGTGGTGTTGGTTCATGAAGGACATGGGAGGGGGGCAGGACAGGAGAGGCAGCTCTTCCTGGAGAAAAACACACCCAGCCCAAGTTGGAGCCCTCCTGTGGCATTGGGTGGGGAGGATTCCCGCCATCAGTTCTCTGTCCATGGGTGCTAGTCTCACCCCTGCCCTCCGAGCAGTCCGTGCTCCCAGTGTCCCTGTCCTCTTTTTTTTTTTTTTTTTTTTTTGAGGTGGAGTTTTGTTCTTGTTGCCCAGGCTGGAGTGCCATGGGGCGACCTCGGCTCACTGCAACCCCTGCCTTCTGGGTTCAAGTGATTCTCCTGCCTCAGCCTCCCAAGTAGCTGAGATTACAGGTGCCTGCCACCATGCCCAGCTAATTTTTATAATTTTTTTGTAGAGACGGGATTTCACCATGTTGGCCAGGCTGGTCTCAAACTCCTGACCTCAGGTGATCCACCCGCCTCAGCCTCCCAAAGTGCTGGGAATACAGGTGTGAGTCACGGTGCCCGGCCTAGTCTTCCTGCTCTAGGAAGGGACGTGTTTGGGGAGGAAATCCAGGGCAGCTACCTTTGTGAGTTGTCCTAATGCTGCGTTCAGAGTTCCACACGTTCAACAAGCATCTGACATTTAAGGAAAGTGAATGTATGTCATGAAAGACAGATGAACAAAGAACTGATCTTGAAGAAAATGTAATCAGGAAACGAGATAATTCAAGAACAAAAACCTGTGAAGGACTGAATGTGTCCCCCAAAATGTGTATGTCGAAACCTAATCCCACATAGGATGGAATTAGGTAGGGCCTCTGGAAGTTGATGAGATCATTAGCGCCCTTATAGGAGGCCCGGGAGAGCTGCTTTGCCCCTTCCAGCGTGTGAGGACACAGTGAGGAGGTGTTGCCTATGAGGAAACAGGCCCTCCCAGATGGTGAACCTGCCGGTACCTTGATCTTGGACTTAAGCCATCTGAGCTGTGAGCCCTACACTTCCATTCTTTATAAATTATCCAGTCCAAGGTACTTTAGGAACCTGAATGGATTAAGACAAACCTGATTATGCCACTCCGAGATTTGAGGTAACATTTGAATCTAAAAGAGGCTATATGAAAGAGGTTATAATAAAAATGATTTTTGACTAAAAAATTGTTGGCCTAAGATAATTCAGTAGCAGGGCTGAATAATGGGATGACTCAAAATCAGTAAGCTCAAAGGCAATTTCAAAGAAATCTTTATGTTTAGCAAGAAGACCAAGATGACAAGATGCGCCAGGAGACTTGGCCAGAGGACCTCCAGGCTGACAAAGTTTCCCCGAGGAAGTCAGATTGGAAAAGTGTCCTCAGGTTCAAGGAAACCTGGGTGTGCACCGGGTGAATGAGAGTGGCAGACAGAAGGAAACAGCAAGGCCTCTGAGGTAGGAGGGACAGCGTTTTTGAATGTGAAATTTATTCCCTGATACATGTTTTTAAAAATGAATCTTGCTGCCCTTAGAAAATGAACCCCCGAACAAGGTAAGGTCGAGCTGGCCCCTCGTGTCATCCGACTTTGCGTTGTGGCCCTGCCTGCAGAAACGTGTGCTCTGCTACAGCCCTGGGAGGAGGGGCCGGGCTCCCAACTCCTGCCCCGCTTCTAGCACATGCTGTGCTTGGCCACTTCTCTGCCTCTTAGTTTAACAGCAGCACTGGGCAAGGTTTGCCCTCTGCACACCAGACCGGCTTCCCAAGAACCGGGGAAGAGGAGAGGGCATGCCTGGGGCCTGAGCTTAGTGGGCCGGGTGGAGGCAGGAGGTACTGCATGGAGGAGCGTGGACAGTGGCATGCAGGAGGCCAGTCATTCTGCGGTTTTAGCTGGAGGTTTGTTTTTGGTAGTTTGTAGAATCATCAGATTTGATGATGAAACTTTTTTTCCATAAATGTTAAATTTTCAGACACTTGTATTTTTTTTTTCCTTTTTTTTTTTTGAGACTGAGTCACTGTCGCCCAGGCTGGAGTGCAGTGGTACTAGCTCGGCTCACTGCAACCTCTGCCTCCCAGGTTCAAGCGATTCTCCTGCCTCAGCCTCCTGAGTAGCTGGGATTACAGATGTGTTTCACCATGCCCGGCGAATTTTTTTTGTATTTTTAGTAGACACGGGATCTCACCGTGTTGGCCAGGCTGGTCTTGAACTCCTGACCTATGGTGATCCGCACCCCTCCCCGCCCCCCCCGCGGCCCAGCCTCCCAAAGTGCTGGGATTACAGGCATGAGCCACTGTACCCAGCCCTGTATTTTCTTTAAAAACCAATTTTGGGCCGGGCACGGTGGCTCACGCCTGTAATCCCAGCACTTTGGGAGGCCGAGGCAGGCGGATCACGAGGTCAGGAGATCGAGACCATCCTGGCTAACATGGTGAAAACCCATCTCTACTAAAAATACAGAAAAAAAATGAGCTGGGTGCGATGGTGGGTGCCTGCAGTCCCAGCTACTCGGGAGGCTGAGGCAGGAGAATGGCGTGAACCCAGGAGGCGGAGCTTGCAGTGAGCCCAGATCACGCCCCTGCACTCCAGCCTGGGTGACAGAGCGAGACTCCGTCTCAAAAACAACAACAACAACGAAAAAACGATTTTGGCATGTTTTGTAAGTTGCCAGACTATTGGATATACCTCTTAATCATACTTTGTTTGAAATCCTTTGTGGTTTCTAAAGCACTAGTAGCTTTCTGAAAGGAAAATTTTTAATGAATGAAGCATGCTTCATCCTGCACATCCCCTCCTGCCCCAGCACCCCTACTGCCCATGCGCCTCTCCTGCCCCAGCACCCCTACTGCCCCAGTGCCAGGCCTTTTCTAGCAGCTCTCATGGGTTCATCCCTGCTGCGGGCATTGCTCCACCAAGGGGCAGTGCTCTCCCTGCCGGTAAGTGTTGGAACTTCACGTTTCCCTCTAGTTTTCTCTTTACATTTTAACATACACTATTATGTGTCAATATATTAATTATATATTAATTACATTTATAGAGGTTAGGTATATATGGCAGATCATATCTGAGCGTGAATTACATTCTCCAATATTTTTATTTGTCATGATTTATTGCAGGGTTCACTTATTTGATCTACCCCAACTTAACACACATTTCCAAGAAAATATCCATCACACTAGAAAGAAAGAAAGAGGAAGGAAGGAAGGGAGGGAGGGAGAGAAGGAGAAAGGAAGAAAGGGAAGGAAAATGGAATGGAGGAAGGGAAAAATGGAAGGAGGAAGGAAGGAAGGGAAAGAATGAAGAAAGCCATTTGTTCCTGCAAACCTAAACCTCTTTGTAGTAAGTTCTGGCAGAAGGTGTGTTTCTGGAGTTAAACTACAGGCTTGGAAATGGAATTTCTTAGCCTAATTTCTAAATTAGAACTGCTTATGCAAATTAACACTCCGTACATTTCAACAAGCAGTTGGCTGATTTCTTCTGTCCACTCCACCTGCAGATGCAGAGGTGGCCCCATCCTGTGATGTGCCACCACATCCCTTTTCAGTGAAGGGCTTTGTTGGCTGCTGTGGGCATTCTCATGGCCTCTCCAGGGATGGCCTCCACTGTAGAGACCTATGTCACCAAGGCCAGGCCCTCTCAGGGGGCTCCATCCAACGACCATTCTGCCTCAGGGTAAGAGGCCCGGCCCTCTCAGCCTGAGTCCATTCTGGCTCCAGAGCTCCCTGAGAGCTTGCCTGGCAAGTTACTCTTGCAATTCTAGCTTCCAGCAGGCGTTGATTTCTGGGGCACTTTTGATAAACTCCTGGCAGGAAACTCAATCTCTGGGGGTCAGAGTCCACTTCCTGGGGAGCCCAATCTGTGACCCCTAGGAGTGGGGACCATGGAAGCACTTGGCTCTCCAGCATGTGCTGAATAGGGGGCGCTGCCTGCAATGTCCACGTGGAAACCTGGCTGGGAGAATGCCTGTGTGCTCTGCATGGGGATGTAAAGGTGTGAGCAAACCTTCTTCAGAGAGGGGATGTTCAATGCGAAATTTGAACATTGGGACCTGAAAAACTGATGGGCTGATGGGGTCTGCCCATGATTGGCAGCCTTCATAGAATCACGAGGGAGGAGCACAGGCCACCCTAGACAGGAGGGGTCCCCTACTGACAGGGAGGTGCTGTCGGGGCAGCAGGCACGTGCAGGAAAACGGAAAAGCAGAGTAATTGAATGTAAATCATGCAACTCCACTACAGTGGCTAGAAGCCTGGATGGGCAACTTGGCTGAGTGATGTTGGGCAAGTTATTTAATATCAGTATTCTCAGTTTTCTCATCTGTAAAGGGGATTAAATACTTCCTTCCCTTACAGGGCTGCCCTGGTCTTAAGTAATGCCCACAGAGAGCTTAGCATTGTTCTTGGCAAGTCACTAGTACTCAGTAAATACTATTTTTATTAAGAAGGTAAGATTCACAGGACTTAGTGTCTTAACTAGATGTTGAGAGTAAGGAGAAGAGAGAATACTTCTCGGATGATTGTTCAGTTTCTGATGAATGTCTGTTCCCCTTTCAAAACCTAATTCAGATGTCACTTCCTCCTCAAAGCTCTCGCCCCGCGCCGAGCTACTGTGATGTATTTTTATGACCTGGCAGCTTTTTTCTCATATCCCTGTTAGCGGTATGTGGTAAGAACATGAGACACAGAATCAGAAACCATGGATTTCTGGTCTTGACTCCACTACCACTCAGAGGAACCTCACGGTGGATGCCGTAAGTGTTTACACTGAAAAGGATTTTCACGAAAACCTGCATTTTCATTTCGTTCACAAGAGAATTATGAGACTAGAAAAACAACAATTCTTAGTATACCACAGACTGTGGTGCCTAGGAATAACAGACAAGCTTTAACTCACACGATGAGCATCTTTATTTAGCTCTGCTTTTAGATATCTGCATGATAAAGATGAGTGATCCAACGTTAGAAATCATCTGGACATTAAAACTGAATTGTAGGCAGGCGTGGTGGCTCACACCTGTAATCCCAGCACTTACGGAGACCAAGGCGGGCAGATTGCTTGAGCTCAGGAGTTTGTGAGACTAGCCTGGGCAACATAGTAAGACCCCTATCTCTACAAAAAATATAAAAATTAGCTAGGCATCATGGCCTGTGCCTGTAGTCCTAGCTATTGAGGAAACTGATGCAGGAGGATCATTTGAGCTCAGGAGTTTGAGACCATTCTGGGCAATACGGTGAAACCCTGTCTCTACAAAAAAATGCAAAGATTAGCTAGGCATGATGGCACATGCCTGTGGTCCCAGCTACTCGGGAGGCTGAGGCAGGAGGATTGCAGGAGGTTTGCTTGAGCCGGGGAGGTCGAGTCTGCAGTGAACTGAGATTGCATCACTGCACTACAGCCTGGGTGACAGAGTAAGACCCTATCTCAAAAAAAAGAACTAATTGTAACAAACTATCTTTCAAATTATATCAAAACAGTGATTCATAAATTCCATGTTGCCCAGAGATCATGAGGAGCTCTTCTATGATTTGACAGTGCAATTACTGAAGGGGAAGACACCATGCAAATACATGGTAAAAATATTCAAATTATTACTGATTTGACACAAAATATTGATGTAAATAACATAAAACTGTAATATGCCATTATGATGACATTAATGAAAAATTGGTTAATGAATGTCATTGAAAGAGCATGTACATCACTAAATGTTCTTAGTCACTGAAAGTGTGAAATAGCCTCTAAACTCATATGTGGAAAAAGAACTTGAAAAAGGTTTCCAGAAATGTGACAATTCTAGTACTTTCATGACATTTTAAAAAAGGGATTGTAAAGACTGATGAAACCCTTAAAACCTCTCAAGAATTAAAAATCATTTTTGATCAACAGAGTAAACTGATTTTTTATCTCTGTTGAAAGATATTTTTAAAATCATTGTCCTATGGAAAAGTCATATAGAACGTTTGCTGTTTAATGTAGCACAGATGTATCAAAAAGCCATGCCAGGCAGTTATAGATATCTTAGTTTTCTGGATTTTGTGACGTTTGTGGTATTTGTCAGATTTTTAAAATTTGTGATTTGTTGGGATTTGTTCCTCATTCACAGGTAATTTTATATACTTTTGTATTCACTTTCGAAAAGAAGGCAACTCTAAATTTTATGAACTTCAAGTGCTATAAAACAATTACCACAGTAAATTTTGAAAAATTCACCCCAAAAAGAAACCTTGTATCCATTGGCAGTAACTCCCTATGCTCCGCCATTCCTCTCAGCTCCCTGTCTGGCAACCACTTCCTGTCTCTTCAGAGTTGCCTCTTCTGGACATTACATATAAACGGAATTATACACTATGTGGCCTTTTATGACTGGCTTCTTTCACTTAGCATAATGTTTTCAAGAGTCATCTGTGTTGTAGCATTTGTCAGTACTTCATTTATTTTTGTTTCCTAACAATACTCCATTGTAGGGATTGACCACACTTTATCCATTCATTGGTTGATGGACATTTGGGTTGTTTCCACTTTTTCTGCTGTTGTGAATAACAGTGCTAAGCACATTCATATGCAGTGTTTGTGTAGATATATAATATGCTTTATTTTCTCTTGAGTACATAAAAGTGGAGCCTCTGAGTAATATAATAACTCTATGTTTGGTGTTTTGAAGAATTGCTAAATTGTTTTCCAAAGCAGCTGCACCATTTTATATCCCTACCAGCAATGCATGAAGCTTCCAGTTTCTCCACATCATCACGAATACTCCTTATTCTCTCTCTTTTTAGATATAGACATTCTGGCAGGTGTGACATTGTATCTCTTGTGGTTTAGATTTGCATTTGGAGCATGTCTTATGTGCACTTAAAAATATTAATATCTATTCTGCTGTTGTTGGGTAAACTGTTCTATAGATGTTGATATGGCTTCGCTGTGTCCCCACTCAAAATCTCATCTTGACTTGTAATCCCCATAATCTCCATGTGTCAAGGGTGGGACCAGGTGGAGGTAATTGGATCATGAGGGTGGTTTTCCCTACTCTGTTTTCATGATAGTGAGTCTCACAAGGTCTGATGGTTTTATAAGCATCTGGCATTTCCCCTGCTTGCACTCAGGCTGTCCTGCCACACTGTGAAGAAGGTGCCTTGCTTCTCCTTTGCCTTCTGCCATGAGTGTAAGTTTCATGAGGCCTCCCCAGCCATGCTGAACTGTGAGTCAATTAAACCTCTTTCCTTTATAAATTACCAAGCTGCGGCTATTTCTTCATAGCAGTGTGAGAACGGACTAATACAGGTGTTTTTTAGGTCTTGTTATTGTGTCGTTCACGTCTTTTATTTCCTTGTTGATCTTACTCTTAGTTGTTCTATCCATCATTGAAAATGGGGCATTGGCCAGGCGTGGTGGCTCACGCCTGTAATCCCAGCACTTTGGGAGGCCAAGACCAGCAGATCACTTGAGGTCAGGGGTTCGAGACCAGCGTGGCTAACATGGAGAACTCCTGTCTCTACTAAAAATACAAAAATTAGTCAGGTGTGGCAGTGCGTGCCCGCCTATAGTCCCATCTACTTGGGAGGCTGAGGCAGGGGAATTGCTTGAACCCTGGAGTCAGAGTTTGCAGTGAGCTGAGATCATGCCACTGCGCTCCAGTCTGGGTGACAGAGTGAGACTCAAAAAAGAAAAAAAAAAAAAAAAAAAAAAAGAAAGAAAATGAGACATTGGATTTGTAAGTTTCTGACAGGTTCATTTTGCCTGCTGCCCAGATAGAGCCGATTTATGAGGACAGGGAAATTGCAATAGAGAAAGAGTTTAATACATGTAGAACTGGCTAAACAAGAGACTGGAGTTTTATTATTACTCAAATCAGCCTCCACAAAAATTTGGAGGCTAGGTCTTTTCAAAGATAGTTTGGTGGGCAGGGGTTTGTGTACTAAGAAACTAAATGTTTCTTGTGTACTAAGTCAGCTTCTGGGTGGGGGCCAGAGGACCAGTTGAGCCAAGAATTCAAGAGGTACAGGTTCAAGTAGGGCCATCTGGTTGTCAGAAATGCAAAAGCCTGGAAAGTCATCTCAAATGTTAGGTTCTACAATAGTCAAGTTATTTATAGTAATTGGGAAAGTTGCAAATCTTGTGACCTCTGTAGAAAATAGGTGGTAATCTTTACACCTATATCTTAGTAGAATTCAGGCCCCTCACTTCCTCCTAACCTGGTAGCCTTTCATTAGTTTTACAAAGGCAGTTTAATTTTGGGGGGCAGGGCTATTATCATCTAAACTATAAACTATAATCGTTTGTCCCAAAGTTAGCTTGGCCCATGCCCAGGAATGACCAAGGGCAATTTGGAGATTAAAGTCAAGATGGAGTTGGTTAGATCAGATCTCTTTCACTGTTATAATTTTCTCACTGTTAAAATTTACAAAGGCAGTTTCAAAATCTGAAACTTTTATTGTTAAATTATGTATTTATTCCTTTAGTTCTGTCATGTTCTGCTTCTTATATTTTGGAACTCTGTTGTTAGGTGCATACATATTTATAATTGTTATATCTTCCTGATGGATTGGTATTGTAATCACTGTAAAATACACTATTATCATTGTAAAATATTCCTTTTTATCTCTAGTATTTTTTGTCTGTTTGACTTAAAGTCTATTTTGTTTGATATTAGCATAGCTATTCTTGCTCTTACTGTGGCAATTTGTATGATACCTTTTTCTTTTAGCCTATTTATATCTTTGAATCAAAAGTTTGTCTCCTGTAGATAGCATATAGTTGGATAATTTTTAGTTCTTTTGATTGGATTGTTTAATTCATTCATTTTTAGTGTTACTATTGATATGGCTGGATTTGTGTCTGCAATTTTAATTTTTGTTTTCTATATGTCTCGTGTTTTTGTGGCTTTGCTTCTTCTTCTTTGCTTTCTTTTGCATTAAGTATTTTCTAGTTTAACAACTTAATTTCTTAAATTATTTTTAACTATATTTTTACGTATTTCCTTAATGAATGCTTGATGGCTCACAATCTCCTTCTCAGTTTATCAGAATCTACTTAAGTTTATACTAACTTATGTCCAGTGAGATAGAAACACATTTCTTCTTTATAGCTCTAGGTCCTCTTCACTTGTTTTTGTGCTATTATTGTTATACTTACTACCTCTGTATATGTTACAAGCCCAAGAATACTATTCTACTTATTTATATAATTTTATGTTTTTTAAAGAACCTGAGACTGGAAGTGAGGGAAATAGGGCGTGCAGGAAGGAAGGAAGAGGAAGGAAAAGTGTGTGAAAGGGGGCTCCACCTCCTTTAGTGGATACCCTGAGCTTATTTCCAGGGGCCTTTGTAAATTCCCAGTGACAACTCTTTGGAAGATGAAATCCCCCTCTTCCCTGCATCTTATTAGAACAGTGTATCCTGGAGGACATCCCTTGCCTTTCACCAAGTGACCCTATACTGGCGGCAGAACTTCTCGATTTTGCGGATTTCAAAATGGCTCCACGTACTCATAGTTTTCATGACAGACTTCATTGCGATAGTCAAATACTGTTCCACTTACTGCAGTTGCCTACAGTCTGGGTTTTGTTCAGTTGAAATTAAATAAATTTTATGCACAAACCTTTCATGGCTGTCTGCGATCTTTTAAAAAATGTGA